GGAGACTGAGGCATGAGAATTGCTTGAATCTGAGGCGGAAGTTGCCGTTGAGTCAAGATCACACCACTGCACAACAGCCTGGCTGACAGAGCGAGACTCTGTCTCCCAAAAGAAGGAAAAAAAGTATAACAAGAGCTATTGTACAAGTAATTTTTTTAATGAAAGATTTTCTTCTTAACCTTTTAGCAATGTAATTTTTTTTTTTTTTTTCCAAGACAGAGTCTCACTCTATTGCCCAGGCTGGAATGCAGTGGTGTGATCTTGGCTCACTGCACTCTTCCGCCCCCCAGGTTCAAGTGATTCTCCTGCCTCAGCTTCCCGAGTAGCTGGGATTATAGGTGTGTGCCACCATGCCCAGCTAATTTTTGTATTTGTAGTAGAGATGGAGGTTTCACCACGTTGGCCAGGCTGGTCTTGAACTCCTGACCTCAGGCGATCTGCCCGCCTCGGCCTCCCAGAGTGCTGGGATTACAGGCGTGAGCCATTGTGCCCAATTTTCTTACCATGGTGCTACTTTTTATTTTCTGTTGATTTAATTAGTGGTAGGAGTTAAAAACATTCTCTTGGTCAAGAACCTTATATAAGAATAGTGCAGTATATATTCTGTACTACTGGCATTTCTAAAAGTAGCAGGTACAGTAACAAATCTAATGTCCCGAATGTCATATATAACAAGCAGGCACAGATCTGTGCTCTCATTAACCTTGTAAGATAAAGAATGTGTGAATGGAGACCTGGACATGAGTATTAAAAAAAAAAAAAGAAGAATTTCTTCTATGTTAGTGAAGGAGCAGGTGTGTTAGAATAACAGTAGGGGAGAGAGGGAGAGTTAGTGGTGGTTAGTCCGAAGAATGCCTTTGTTTTCCTGGTCTTGGTTCAGCCAAATCACAGTAGAGAGTATTCTTGGCATGTAACTCAGCCTCTGTGGATTGGAATTTGTTCTTCTTTCTTTGTTCCTCACAGAGTGGTTATGAGGGTCATTTGACATAAGGTCTTATAAATTGCCTGGTGCTTTTAGGGTGGTAGTGTTTTTCTAAGATGGGTGGAGAATAAGAGGTGCAGGTTGACTGTTCTTTAAGCCTCCTAGAGTGCCACAGTGGTTTCCATTTCCTTACCTGCTTTGAGTCTGTGGAAGGAGACAGGAATTCTGGTCTGTGACTTGATATCTGTGCATTTGTTCTGATTTAGATCTTTTCATTTTTTCTCCCATCTAGGATCTGCATCTCCAATGGATACTGAGGGGTTTGGTGAGCTCCTTCAGCAAGCTGAACAGCTTGCTGCTGAGACTGAGGGCATCTCAGAGCTTCCCCATGTGGAACGGAACTTACAGGAGATCCAGCAGGCGGGAGAGCGCCTGCGTTCCCGTACCCTAACACGCACGTCCCAGGAGACGGCAGATGTCAAGGCGTGAGTACTGGTAGGGAGACAGCATTAGTACTCTTATATCTCCCTATTCTATATCCTCACATAGGTCAGTTCTCCTCGGGTCTCGGGGACTTGACATATCCCACATCTCCCAGCGATTGGAGAGTCTGAGTGCAGCCACCACCTTTGAGCCTCTTGAGCCTGTGAAGGACACTGACATTCAGGTAAGGGCTGCCAAGTGCAGGTGGAACCCAGATTTAAGTTGTGTTAATTTTCCCCCATTTATAGGGCTTCCTGAAGAATGAGAAGGACAATGCCCTGCTGTCTGCCATCGAAGAGTCCCGGAAGAGGGTAAGAAAATTAACCAAAATGTAGATGTATACGAGGGTCATTGTTCTCTGTTCCTTTCTGGCAGACCTTCGGCATGGCTGAGGAGTACCATCGGGAGTCAATGTTGGTTGAGTGGGAGCAAGTGAAACAGCGAATTCTGCACACACTGCTGGCATCAGGAGAAGACGCCCTTGACTTTACTCAAGAAAGCGAGGTAGCTTGAATGCAAAAGATAAACTACTGTTACTAACTGATTCTGAATGTGTATTTATCCACAGCCAAGCTACATCAGTGATGTGGGACCCCCTGGTCGAAGCTCTCTGGATAACATCGAGATGGCCTATGCGCGGCAAGTGAGTGTGATTTTAAGGGGGATTAAGCCAGGTTTGCCATTTACTTTGCTTTTTATCATTTCAGATTTATATCTATAATGAGAAAATTGTAAATGGACACCTGCAGCCTAACCTGGTGGACCTTTGTGCTTCCGTCGCAGAGCTCGATGATAAGGTAGCACCTAGAGCTAACTCAAGTAGAAACCGGCATTGTCACATGCAGTTTCATTTATGTGCAGAGCATTTCCGACATGTGGACCATGGTAAAACAAATGACAGACGTGTTGTTGACACCGGCAACGGATGCCCTGAAGAACCGCAGCAGCGTGGAAGTGCGCATGGAGTTTGTCAGGCAGGCCTTGGCGTACCTTGAGCAGAGGTAAGGCAGCAGTAGCACAGTGGGGCTGGCTTCTTCCCTGTTTTTTCCTTTAAAATTTTTCCAGTTATAAGAATTACACCCTTGTGACTGTCTTTGGAAATTTGCATCAGGCCCAGCTGGGCGGGGTGCCTGGGACTTACCAATTGGTTCGAAGTTTCCTGAACATTAAACTGCCAGCTCCCTTGCCTGGACTACAGGTACTGACAACTTTCTCTGTGTGATCAGTTACTTATTTTGAGCACTTAACTGTTCCTCTTTTAGGATGGAGAGGTGGAAGGCCATCCTGTGTGGGCGCTAATTTACTACTGCATGCGCTGTGGAGACCTGCTTGCCGCTTCACAGGTAGTTAATCGAGCCCAGCACCAGCTGGGAGAGTTTAAAACCTGGTTCCAGGAGTACATGAACAGCAAGGACAGAAGGTATGGTGAATGAGGTGGCACGCCCAGGGGCAGTATCTATCTGTCTGTTCCCTTATGTCTGTAGATTGTCCCCAGCTACGGAAAACAAGCTCCGGCTGCATTACCGTAGGGCCCTCAGGAACAATACAGATCCCTACAAGCGGGCCGTGTACTGTATCATTGGCAGATGTGACGTCACCGACAACCAGAGTGAAGTGGCGGACAAAACTGAGGATTACCTGTGGCTGAAGGTAGGCACTGTTTCCCCTGCCCACATAGGGCTTACCAATGCATGTGTTTCTCTTGGGGATTTAGTTGAACCAAGTGTGTTTTGACGACGATGGCACCAGCTCCCCACAAGACAGGCTCACTCTCTCACAGTTCCAGAAGCAGTTGTTGGAAGACTATGGTAAGATTCTGGACATAACCACCTTTCCCTTCGGTTTTATCTCCTCTCCTCTCCTCTCTCCCAGGCGAGTCCCACTTTACGGTGAACCAGCAACCCTTCCTCTACTTCCAAGTCCTGTTCCTGACAGCGCAGTTTGAAGCAGCAGTTGCCTTTCTTTTCCGCATGGAGCGGCTGCGCTGCCATGCTGTCCATGTAGCACTGGTGCTGTTTGAGCTGAAGCTGCTTTTAAAGTCCTCTGGACAGAGTGCTCAGCTCCGTGAGTATTTGGGATTGGATTGACAGTAATGTGGTTGTGACCCATTCTGACCCCCACAATGCAGTCAGCCACGAGCCTGGTGACCCTCCTTGCTTGCGGCGGCTGAACTTCGTGCGGCTCCTCATGCTGTACACCCGGAAGTTTGAGTCCACGGACCCAAGGGAGGCCCTCCAGTACTTCTATTTCCTCAGGTAACATTTGCTTTTGACCATTTACTTCAGCTACTGGAAACTGAGTTGTTTATTTCCCTTACAGGGATGAGAAAGATAGTCAAGGAGAAAACATGTTTCTGCGCTGTGTGAGTGAGCTTGTGATTGAAAGCCGAGAGGTGAGTGGGTTTCCTTTTCTCTCCTCCCCATGAATAATTTGAGTAAACTTTTTTCCTTCCACAGTTCGATATGATTCTTGGGAAACTAGAGAATGACGGAAGTAGAAAGGTGAGTTAAATGCATCCTTAGAGAAATGTTCGTCTTCCTCCCCCTCCATAATTTGTCTTGTCAGCCTGGAGTCATAGATAAGTTTACTAGTGACACAAAGCCTATTATCAACAAAGTTGCTTCTGTGGCAGAAAATAAAGGACTGTTTGAAGAGGCAGCAAAGCTGTATGACCTTGCCAAGGTAAAGTGTGCCCACTTCCTTCTTTTGCACTTGATTGCTTCCTTAATTTTAAAAACTTGAGCAGAATGCTGACAAGGTACTGGAGCTGATGAACAAACTGCTGAGCCCTGTCGTCCCCCAGATCAGTGCCCCGCAATCCAACAAGGAGAGGCTGAAGAACATGGCACTCTCCATTGCCGAACGGTAAGCCAGGAGCTGGCTCCATGGGACCCTGACTTACTACCCCCACCCCGTTTTTGTCTTTCAGGTATAGGGCTCAAGGAATAAGCGCAAATAAATTTGTGGACTCCACGTTCTATCTTCTTTTGGACTTGATCACCTTTTTTGACGAGTATCATAGTGGTCATATTGATAGAGCTTTTGATGTAAGTTTCAGGAAAGGTGTTTGAAGTGCAGGTGTTACATGGGGCCGGTGGTTGTTTTAAACAGATCATTGAGCGCTTGAAGCTGGTGCCCCTGAATCAGGAAAGTGTGGAAGAGAGAGTGGCTGCCTTCAGAAATTTCAGTGATGAAGTAAGTTCCTTCTTCCTGAGTTGTGGAATTCCTTTTTCTTTACTCTGTTTTTCTCTCTATGTAGATCAGGCACAACCTCTCAGAAGTGCTTCTTGCCACCATGAACATCTTGTTCACACAGTTTAAGAGGCTCAAGGGGACAAGTCCATCCTCGTCATCCAGGCCCCAGCGAGTCATCGAGGACCGCGACTCTGTAAGATCCCAGCATTCGCGAGAAACATTGCTGATTTCCTTCCCTTCCTTCCCTTCTCTCTCAGCAACTCCGAAGTCAAGCCCGCACTCTGATTACCTTTGCTGGAATGATACCATACCGAACGTCTGGGGACACCAATGCGAGGCTGGTGCAGATGGAGGTCCTCATGAATTAAGTGCCATGCTTTGTGGGAGTCTGGGTCGGCACACTGTCAGTACATCAGGCACATGGGCCCACTAGGCTGGGGTTTCTGGTTTTGTTTCTGTTGTGTTTTGTTTTGGTTTCTGTATTATGTATTTTTGTCAACGCCAATAAATTTCTTTGATTTGTATTTCTTTTCAACATTCTTTTATTTTCTTTTTTTTTTTCTTTGAAATTTTGTTTACATTTTTATTTGTGTAATGGGAAATACCGTCACTAGCTCTTGGGCCAGGGAATGAGAGGCTATGTAGATATTCATTATTTGGTTAAATTGACCTTAATTAATTAAAAATCTACCCAAAATGAGCCAGGAAACAAAGCCTTTGGGAGTTACTTTTATTTAGATATAATATTCCATATAGCAGAGTCACGATTCATTTTCACATTTTTATTTGAATGTGAAAGTCAACCTCAGCCTTAGAAGATGTAAGATTTGTGTGTGAAATATCAAGCACTCCATGTCCTCCTCTAGAGAGTGTGACTTAAGTCCAGATGGTCCAAGACCATCCCCCAAATCATCAGCTCTGATTGCAGGATTCATCAGTTTGCCGTTCTGTTGCAATCCCAGTGGAGATAAAAGCATAGACCTAGAAAAAGCCTTAAGAAGGAAGGTTGCAAGTGCCCCCAGCTTGCACTTGAGGAAGGGGTAAACCTTGCCACTGCACTCCTCTGTAGCTGCTCCACTGTGAGTTGACTGCTCGGCCTTGTACACACCCCTCCTAGAAAGACGTTTAAGCCCCTATTTCCCTTCTCTGGTGGTCAGTTCCTCTGCTCAGACGACCCCCTTCCCCACTCATTAAGGTAATTGGCCAGGCAGGCTCATGGGTCACGTGCTGAGTCTGCAATGTACAGAATCCAGACCACCACATGGCATCAGCACCATGGGTGTTTGCTCCCTGAGCAGTAGTTGTCACCCATCATTTGCTCTGTTTCCCCCACCATCAGTCCCAAAGCCCTAGACTAAACCAGAGAGCAAATTAGGTCGTGTTTGTTCCTGAATGGGCCAACTGGAGCCTTGAGACAGTGGGCAGTGGTCTGCTCTGCTGGTTTGATGGACGGCTCCCTGAGGTAGACTCTTTCCCAGCAGAATGTTAAGATCCCCAAAGGGTCCCCAAAGGTGCCTTTGCTTGTAGGGAGAAGTTTCTGTCTTGTCACAGGGTGTGGTCATCCCCACTGTCTCCCAGTTGTTAAAATAATTGTTACCTTTTCTTTTGGGAAGAAATAATCTGTAGATAATGGAACCAACTGCTGCTTATCGGTAGGATTCCATGTTCCAGGAAGGATGCGGCCTGAGGGTCAGTGGAGCTGTGTTCTGCCTTCCTCCTCTAGTCCCATCTTGTCACCCTGGAGGACTGTCTTCAATTGAGCTTTACTAGAAAGTCTTGAAACATGAGCCCTGCAGAGGCCTTGATTTAGCAAGTTGTGCCCTGCTTATATGTGCTGATTTAAGCTAATCAAATGATTTAATAGTGCTTTTTAAAAAAGAGTACTCCTGGCCGGGTGGGGTGGCTCACACCTGTAATCCTAGCACTTTGGGAGGCCAAGGCAGGTGATCACCTGAGATCAGGAGTTCAAGACCAGCCTGGCCAACATTGTGACACCCCGTCTATACTAAAAATACAAAAATTAGCCGGGCATGGTGGCAGGCACCTGTAATCCCAGCTACACAGGAAGCTGAGACAGAATTGCTTGAACCCGGGAGGCGAAGGTTGCAGTGATCTGAGATCATGCCACTGCACTCCAGCCTGGGTGAAAGAGCGATACTCCGTCTCAAAAAAATAAAGAGTACTCTGGCCGAGTGCAGTGGCTCACGCCTGTAACCCCAGCACTTTGGGAGGCCAAGGCAGGCAGTTCGCTTGAGGTAAGGGGTTTGAGACCAGTCTGGCCAACATGGGGAAACCCCGTTTCTACTAAAAATACAAAAATCAGCTGGGCATGGTGGCAGGCGCCTGTAATCCCAGCTACTCGGGAGGCTGAGGCAGGAGAATCACTTGAACCCAAGAGGCGGAGGTTGCAGTGAGCCGAGCTTATGCCACTGCACTCCAGCCTAGGCGATGGAGTGAGGCTCTGATTCAAAAATAAAAATAAGAGTACTCTGTGGACTTTTCATAAAGTGCAACTTAGTGCTTTGTTTTTCTAATACTAGATTTTACTTGCAGATAGAAATATAACAATGCCACAAATGAGAAGGCTCAAGTTGTTTAAATACATGTTTGCTCCTGGCTTACCTCTTCTTCACTATCCCATGAGAATCGTGGATTTGCCTTTCCTTGCATCCTGCAGTTCTACTTGTCTCAGAGAGAACTGCACACCAGCCCTGCATCCAGGGGATGAGGTTCTTTGACCTGTAGATGGGTCCTAAAATGAGAAGGGAGAGAAGCAGCCAGACCTTGAGCTGCTCTGCTAGGGGAGCTGTGAGTTGGGAGAAAAGTGGTCACTGGTTGGCAGTTAAGGACTTGCTGAGAGAGACATTTGTAGGAGAAAGAAGATAAGTAGGTTCATACCAGAAGGGCCAGGACTCGGATGGAGCAAATCCCAGTTCTTGTCCTACAAGCTGATTGTGCGATTGAGCACAGGCCTCTGGAATTGTGCAGAGATGAGAAACAGGCTGAATTTGCAAGGCCACAACATCAGGTTGTCATGTACCCATCATTACAGCTTATGCCCAGAAGTCCTGACCCTGTGACAGGTTATTATCTTAAAAACTCATCTTCAGCCCACTTTTTCAGAGAACTAACTCTTTCCTTAGATGTTGGGCCAGGATTTCACTATTTACCCAGAGAAACTAAGAGAAAGTGGCACTAGGCGTCTTGTCTTCCAGATGTGAGATTTCGATCTTTCTAATGAAATTGGGGGCACTTTGAGACTGTCAGGGTTTGTTCCTGTCTCAGAATGGCTCATAATAAACTCACTGAAACACTCAAAGGAAAGTACTGACTTGATCTGGATCCTTTTCAGAGGCCTGGAGATTTAATTTCACAGATTCTCTTCTTTTGGCTCAACAACAACAGCAACAAAAAACTCTTTGACTCCCCAACTTCAGAGGGAAAACTGAAGCGAAACTGGTGAGCTCTGCCACGGCAGATGCCTTCCTTTTTCACTCACGAGCTGGGCGGGCTCATCAAAGAGCAGGAAGTGCCCATTTTACACTGGGGCCAGGATGCAGACCCAGCTCCTGTCCTCCGCGAACTTACAGTCTAATTAGAGCCTCTTAAGGACAATTTGGCAGCCACTGTTAACTCTTGATGCATCATTTAAATCCTAGAACAGGCAGCTTTAAAGCAAAGAACTACAGACTTTTCCGCAGTGTCCAGCATTTGCTGACCAAAAAAAACCTGAGGGTGATTTTTCTCTCTTTGAATTTTTACCCTTGCCTGCACCTAGCCAGAACCCTTAATACTAAATTTGCAGTTATATGCAGCTCTGCCAACGCCTTCCTGCTTTAGACTGGATCTCTACTATCCTTTTTCTCTACTAGGCACCAGAACCTTTGTCTAGTTCATTAGGTGGTTCACATCACTTGCCAAATTTCCAGCATGCCACTCAGGAAGTGACTTGAGCATGCTGAATGCTGAGTCAGAAAATGAACCCCTGGGCTGGCGGGTTGACCCAGGCCTGACAAAGTCTTGGCAGTCCCCACACTGACTGCGAACTCTCCCTTAGCCTCAGTCAGCTGGGAAAGGAATTGAGCCCTGTGTCAGCAAATTGGGAGAAAGTGTTACATATAAAATTCTTGATGGAAATGTGTGTTTTATATCAGAATTGAGCTTTTGTTCCTGCATCTCAGAAATACCAGGAAGAAGTCAGCATCTCATTAAACAGGAGTTGTCTAAACTGTGGAAGAAAATATCCCCCATTCTTTATCCTACGCTGAATCCACAAGTCTTCCCATCTTCCACCATCTTCTGACAGTTCCATAATATATTGGTATCCCTCACAGGGCAGGGACAGGAAGGAAATAAATCTTTCTGCCACTTGTTTCCAACCGAAAAGGAAAAAAGTTAAAAATTACTAAAGTGTTCTGAAAAGAGATTTCAAGTGGTCTGTGCTGCTTTTTTGCCTTGTTACGCACATAACTTGTGACTGGCTAGATAGGCCACGTGTATTTATCAGCCAAGATTCCATTGCAGCAGATGATTTCAAAACCTCTTTGTGTGCTGGGCCGTGCTAGGTAGCTGGAATATCTGAGGTAAATTAAGCACTGATTTGTTCCCAGAGTTGTGCATAATTCTTTAAAAGTAGGCTCGTTTTTTTCGTTTTTTTGTCCAGGATCACCTAAGTGAAGTACTCGTGGTTCTAAGTTGCTAACCCAGGGAAAGAGGATATTTTCCTGTCCTAACCTTGGTTTTTGAAATATGCTTCTCCTGTGTGCCCTCTCTGGGGTATCTGGCCCACAGTAGATTGCTCAGCAGATATTTGAATGAGCAGATGCTTTGCTTTGTCCTCCTGTGCCAGGCTCCTCCCCACATCCTCTGGATCAGCTCCACGTGCCTAGATTCAGACTCCGTGATTCACCGTGGGGGCCCTTAATAGGCATTCAGTCTGAAAGAAGGTGGAGGAGAATAATGTCTCCCAGGATCAAATGAGACTCAGGGCTGTTCCTTCAAAGACAGAAACTTGCAGAGCTGCACAGCAGCAGGGAAACATTGAGAAGGGGGTGGAAATTTGATGTACTGTGAATAATGAAGGCCGGATCTTTAAAAAGAAAAAGGGACGGGGTGCTGGCAGAAACCCAGCTCTGCGCTAGCACAATCTGTACACCTGGCTGCCTTTGCCCTTGAGCTTCTATTTCTTGGGGATGGGGAGGGCAAAAAAGTTTGCCCCAGACACTGGCTTCTGTTTGAACAGGAAGTGGGGAGTCAGTGATCCCAGAGGGGACTTCAGCATCAGGACATATGCTTTGGTGGCCTCAGCAGACCTGGCCTAGGCAGGCTTTCAGGTGGCACCCAGGGGCTTTATGGCCTGCAGGTAAGGCCCCTTCATCCGGGTCAGACTTAGCAAATAAAAATATAGGACACTCAATTAAGTTTGCATTTTGGATAAACAGTGAAGAAGTTCCTAGTGTAAGTATGTCCCAGTTCTATGTGGCTGCCCTACCTGGGCTTGCCTCTGCTGGTACTAGCTGCCCAGAGACCTTCAGGCCTGCCACGGGCTGCCGGGAGCTCTCTAGTGGAATTGGATTACCCTGATTTTGTGCATTGTTTGTGCTTTTGTGGGCATCGGAAATGACTGAGATACGCAGTTTTGAAGAGCTAGGCAGGCAGCTGAGCGGGATAATGTGGGCCCCAGTTGACCTCAGTGGCTGTCATCTACTGTGTTTTTCAACCAGGAATTTCAAATACTGTGTATTTTAGAAAGAAAGGAAAGAGCCAAAGTACAGCCTTTTCTCACTTGATCAGTAACTTGTGTTAGAAACTCAGTGGGGGAGAATTCTTTGCGTTTTTCAGTTGACTGATTATTTTCCTTTTTTTCTTTTTTGCTTTTCTCGAGTCACTCTGTGTGGTGCTTGTGGGAGAAGGGAGAGGGTGGGAGAGCGTTGGTGGATGTGTTCTGCATGTTCCTTTCTGTACAGTAACTTCTGCATTTACTCTGTTTAGGATGGTTCCTTCACCACTATCCCTGTCTGTAGCCAGTAAATTTCTGGAATATTCTCCCAGAGTGCCATGTGCCCCCTTTGTTCAGT